TTAGACTAAGTTAAGAGATGAAAGTAGGGATTTCAGAATAAATATCTGAGGAAGTTTTGGGGAAAATCTAAGATTCAAGGAATGAACATTTGATCATGGCTGATAGTAAATAAGAGCCACTATAAAGATCAAAGAAGTTTTAATTTTTAAAAAACTTCTATTACTTTGAAATACATAAACAACACAACACACACACACACACACACACACACACACACACACTTTTCTTTTCCAGTCTTCCATCCAAAACCCAAAGTAAATAAATGTGGGAGGGGAGGAAAACAGGGACAGAGAAGGAGAGGGGGAAAAGAATAGAGAAAGAGAAGGACAGAAAGCTGACATGACGGAGAAAAGATGGACCTTATAGTACCATGTGATCTAGCTGTTCTTCTCACTTAAACTTACTGTGAAGATGTAAAACGGGAAAGACCAAAAAAAAAAAAAATGGTGGGAAGCCTTGCGTCTCTAGCAGCCATCTCTTTAGACTTCACACCTTCATCTTTTTAGAACCCTTACTATTACTTAAGGAAACCCAACTTAAATCCAGTCAACAACGCTTCCTGGCCAGAAGCTGGCCAGGCTTGAGAGGATTCTAGAAGCAGCTGGTTCTTCCGTTCCACGGGCGTTCACGCACCACATTGTCTTCTCTTCCCCAGCCCTCCGCCAGGGTCTGGGTTTACTGCTGACTCTTGTATTTCGGTGTAGAGTGTAACAGACAGTGTCACATCCGAGAAGACCTAAAGTGTGCCTTTTCCCGGAAGGGAATACTAAAGGGTCCCTCCTGCGGGGTTACACTACCTAATCCACAAAACCGCTGACTTTCCCAGGTGGCTTTTTCCGCCCACCTCGCTCCAGTCGCCGTTTGGTTTGTTTGGGTTTTGTTAAAGGGTGAAGCGCTAAGCCCCGCCTACCGTCGTAAGTGGCCTGTCACTCCGTCCCGCTGTGCGGTCGTGATTGGTCGACAGGACCGGGTTGTCCGGCCCCACCCCCGCTTCCCTTTGCCGCGCTCCGGGTCTCGGGTTTTAACCCAAGGTGGAGAGCTGGATTCCGGCGGGCGGCGCTTGGAGCAGGTGGAGAGGCGTCCTCTTTCCGGCTGTTGCTGCTCTTCTTCCTCCAATCCTGGGTCTCAGTCAGGGAAGAACGAACATTCTTCCTTTGCTGCTGGAGCTTTAGAGAACTGTTGCCCAGCACCTAGGCACTTCAGACATTTCATCTCACTCATTTTTGTAATTTCACTGTAAAAATCACCTGCACATTTATAACACTGTGACTCTCCACTTCTGCTCAATGCTGAGAAGGGGTCCGCATACTGCGGGGAGCTGTCTAAGGTGCTGAAGCTTCCCAAGCATCAGTCTACACCAACACCATGCGGGGTTAGATTGTACATTTTCATTCTGTCTTTCTGGTTCCCCATGCCTTGGATAAGACTATTTTCAGGATCGTGAATATCTCTCCGTATCATGGCCCACGTGAGACACTTTCGGACATTAGTTTCGGGATTTTACTTCTGGGAAGCAGCACTGTTACTCAGGTGAGTTCGCTTGGATTTAACAGTCGGAGAACCCAAAGATTCTGTTCCATTTTATTTATTGCAGAATCCAGAGTCCTCAGACAGTGCTCGACACATTGTACATTTTCAAAACCTATTTGAAGATGAAAATGAGTAAGTGTGGGTACTAAATAAATCAGCCTTTTTGTAAAGTCTATATTTTTGTTCTTATTTGTAGTTTGGTTGCCACAAAGGAAACAGACAGTGCAAGATCTCGAAGTGCTCCAATGTCACCTTCTGATTTTCTGGATAAATTAATGGGCAGGACATCAGGATATGATGCAAGAATCAGACCCAATTTTAAAGGTAATTGTTCTGTTTGCTACTTTATATGTGTGAAACAGCCCTTATGTTTTCATCTCTTTTTCAGGCCCTCCAGTTAATGTCACATGCAACATATTCATCAACAGCTTTGGCTCTATCGCAGAGACGACCATGGTAGGCATTTTACTTTGCAACAAGTTTCACACTTTTTTTTCTTTCTTTCATTATTTTATCATAGGATTACAGAGTGAATATCTTTCTTCGTCAGAAATGGAATGATCCCCGCCTCGCGTACAGTGAATATCCTGACGACTCTTTAGACCTCGACCCCTCCATGTTGGACTCCATTTGGAAACCTGATTTGTTCTTTGCCAATGAAAAGGGTGCCAACTTTCATGAAGTCACTACAGACAACAAATTGCTAAGAATTTTCAAAAATGGAAATGTTCTTTATTCAATAAGGTGAGTCGTGGACTTAAATTGCCGATTTCAGTTTTCCTTTAAAAATAATTACTTTGACTTTCAGATTAACATTAACACTTTCCTGTCCAATGGATCTCAAGAATTTTCCCATGGATGTACAAACATGTATAATGCAACTGGAAAGCTGTAAGTATGAACCACTTACTTTTTAAAATACTGACTATTCATATTTTTATTATGTTTTGCCTAGTTGGGTACACAATGAATGATCTCATTTTTGAATGGCAAGATGAGGCACCCGTACAAGTGGCAGAAGGACTCACTTTGCCCCAGTTTCTGTTGAAAGAAGAAAAAGATTTACGATACTGCACTAAACATTACAATACAGGTAGGGGTTGAGTAGTGTTCTTTACACTTACTCTAATTGCTGTATTTACCTTACCACCAATTAGGAAAGTTTACGTGTATAGAAGTGCGATTCCATCTGGAGCGACAAATGGGATACTATCTGATCCAGATGTACATTCCCAGTCTCCTGATTGTTATTCTATCCTGGGTTTCATTCTGGATCAACATGGATGCAGCACCGGCCAGGGTAGCTCTGGGGATAACCACTGTGCTAACGATGACTACACAGAGTTCAGGATCACGAGCTTCCTTGCCAAAAGTAAGTGCACTGAATGAGCATGCACATCTTTGATTTGCTTGCTTTCTCTTTCTCTCTTGGCTAGGTTTCATATGTCAAAGCTATTGATATTTGGATGGCAGTATGCCTCCTTTTTGTGTTTTCAGCACTTCTGGAGTATGCAGCTGTAAATTTTGTATCAAGACAACACAAAGAACTTCTGAGATTTCGACGAAAGAGAAAGAATAAGGTAAGTGATTAAACGTATTGGGTTTGGCAGAAAATTCCTCTTGGTCCACTTTACCTTCCCACAGACAGAAGCTTTTGCACTGGAGAAGTTTTACCGTTTCTCAGATATGGTAAATTGACTTTCTTAACTCTAAATAGAGGATTAAAGGGCCTTGTCACATTTTTCTTTGACAGGATGATGAGGTAAGGGAAAGCCGATTCAGCTTCACAGCCTATGGAATGGGACCATGTCTACAAGCAAAGGATGGCATGACTCCAAAGGGCCCCAACCACCCTGTCCAGGTAATGCCAAAAAGTCCTGATGAAATGAGGAAGGTCTTTATCGACCGGGCCAAGAAGATTGATACCATCTCCCGAGCCTGCTTCCCATTAGCTTTTTTGATTTTTAATATTTTCTACTGGGTTATCTATAAAATTCTTAGGCATGAGGATATTCATCAGCAGCAAGATTAAGTCTCTGGGGGCATGCAAATGCAAATGGTCAATTCAGAAGAAAGTGTCTCTGCCATAGGTGTGTATGTGTATATGTGTGCGTGTGGTATACAAATGATGACCATTGTATTAAAATGGCATATGGAAAAGCTTTGTATTTTGGTTAGCTATGCAAAGTCATGAGAAAGATGAGATTCTTTTAATGAATATAAAATATTTATTAGGGGATTCTATTTCATATTAATTCCAGGTGATTTGTTTTTTCACAGTAAACCATGTAAGTGGAAGCTTTACTGCCAATGTGTTTATATGTTATATAATATCTCATAATAGTAGACATGAAAACTACTTTGAAATTCCTTGATTTGTAATTCAATGCTATTAAATCATACAAAAGCAAATTTTGCACAGTAAACCAATAGTTTGAGATTTAAAACTATTTTCTTATAGTATAGTTACAAAATGGGAAAATAATTAGTTACAGTGGGAAATTCACTCATATTAATGGAGGATTGTACATATAAATACTATTTAAACAACATATGTAATTTTGAAAATTTTTAAATAAGAGCATTAAAAGACTTTAATGATTTGGAATACTAAATTTAATTGTTTAGAATATTAAGTTTTCCTCTGTGCAAATTTAAAACAAATAACAAGAGATCGTGTTACAGTCACAATCTACTTTTCTTAAACTTTGTATCTCTAGGAACGAAGGTGGAAATACGGGAAACAACTTTGTTTTTAAATAAGTATTATAGCTATGTATTTTTAGTTATTGCCAAACATTGAACAATTCAAGCCAGCACCCTTGTTTTTGTTAGACTTTTAATAGCTACTTAACTGTATGTGATTGTGTTTAATAATTTGATATAACAGGACAAAATTCAGTAAGACTTTTATATTTTAGTTTAGAATGTGACTTTAAAATTCAATGGGATTAAAGTATTTACATTTTGATAAAAATGAATACAATGAAAACAAAATGGATTCATGGAAGATTTTTTAATAAAAACCATTTTCCCATCAATGTTTTATGGGTCTCAACTCCTATCTCCAAATATAAGTAGGGAAAGTTTTAATTTTAAATGATATAAGTAAGTCATTTCTATAAAGTGAGGACTCTTTTTCTATTTCTGAATTAATGATTTCAAAATCTAAGCCATTCGCAAGATGTGAATAATTTTAAATGAAATTTTTACATAAAATTTTTCAATGACCCCATGGGATTACTTCAACAAAAACAGAGCATTAGTAACTTGTTTTTTGCAGTGTAATTGGGTGCAAATGTATGATAGAGTTCTTGGTAAACAGAACCAGACTCTGACTCTTTTTCAGTTTTGCTATTTTTTTAACTATTTTTACCATAAATTTATTTGGAAAAGCTTTGGAATGCTTTTTAGGTATTTTAATTATTGGTCAGATGCACAAACTCAGTCCACCAAATTATTCACAGAGAAAACTTTAAAGATTAAGAAAACAATGAACTCAGATGTACAATAGAAAAGCCAGTTCTTTAACAAGATGCTATTTTCTACCCTTCAACCACTTTCAAATTAAAAGCAAAAACTACCATTTAAAACTAAAACCTTTACAATGTTATTGTACATCAGCTTATACAATTGTAATTTTTTAAAATAACATTTTAAAAAATAGTAAATGTTAAGCAGTTTTTGCTAGTAAAAGACCAAGTTCCCCTCCTTTATAAGTAACTTAAAACAACACTATAAGGAAATAATATCATGTTTGGCATTATGTGCAAATGACACAACCAAAAGAATTTGTTACTCTGTAAGTACCCACGTTGAGGACTGTGCACCTGAAAATTAAACATATGCTTCTTCATTTGGTGTGTATTTAACAAAACCATGGAAACATATTCTTGTTCTAAAGATTAGAGCAAGATATGTCATTTGTATTCCTTGAGAATTAGCAGGAGAGTTTGAGGTAATTATAAACTACATCATCTCGATGTGTCTCTGAAATACCTGAATACGTTTTTCTATACTTTCCACATCTTATTTCAAAAGTTTCCCAACATTGCTTAAGTGAATTCTGCCAGGAGCAAACAGAAATATAATGAATGCAAACATGCTTACTTCCAAAAGAAATTCACAGACATCACTTCTTTCCATATTTGAGAATATTATAAATGTGTCTTTGTTAAATCAGAAACTTAGAAAGTGAAAATACCAAACATGAGACAATATTGTCAACAAGGACGTTGGTACATTAGAAATCTATCTCAAAAGTATTACACTTTCCTTAGGCATAGTTTTCCTTTCCTATTATATTTGTCACTGTCTTACTGCACTAAGAAAATACTTTAACAGCTTTCACTCACAAGGCAACAGTGACAAGGTGCATGTGGCTGAATCCAATATGTTTAAAGGAATGTGTCTCCTCCTTCGAACTCTTATAGACCTTTTAAAACTGAAAAATTACATTGCAGTTAGCATCCTGAGATAATATTTGCCTCAATAAGCCCTGTGTCCAACCAGAATATTTTAAATTAAACCAACCACAAAATTATTAATGGCAAGAAATTAAAAATGTGTGCATATACATTAACTACTAAACACACAAATTGGAATTCCAATGTGCATATTCTGAAGTATTTTAAAATAGCCACATTAGAAAATATGGGATTTTCATGTATGCAGTTTATATCATTTTCTTAAAAAGAATTATTTGTATGTCAATCATTGAAATATTTGATTCCATAGCATATGAATTTATAGGCTATCTTATACATTAGCATATATGTGCCCAACCTTTTCTTTCTTTCCCAACCATTAGAATTGAACTTAAACCATAATGAGGCTCTAGAACTTACTTTACAACTTTAAATAGATTCAAGAGTCACTGTATTTTCAAGAAAGCTGAGGGTGTTTAAAACTTCTCCAACCCTTCCAAAAGTTTCTCCATGGCGCTGGAGACCCCATCCAACTCTCAGTGGCTATATTAGGGAATCATCCGGACTGCTCATCTTATTCTAAAATTAATTCTTATTCTGTTGATATATTCTAATAACTTTTATCTTAATTTGGAATTTAATTGCTTGTATATTTATATATCCCTAAGACATGAATTCATGTATTAGTTTATGAATACCCAGGATCTCATGGAAGGTAAGGGAAATTTTAGAAAAAAAAATGAATAATCTAAATGTTTAACTAACAGAAGAGAGCAAGCTGTTCACTACTTTAGTACTCAGTGCAACTTAAGTAGTTATAATATTTGAAAAAAGATTTAGATGTATCTTCCATACTATACATCCCTTTTTCTGAACATTTTTTATTCCACTTTTTAAAATATGCTTTTCTATTTTTCTCAACACAACATACTTCAACCTGCTGGTTACTTGGGAGGACTGAATATTATACTGGCAGCTAAATTTTTATTTCATCTATAAAGTACACATTCCAGGAAATGGACATGAGAGAATACAAGAGACTTGCCAAAATTGAAATGGAAAATACTTGCAGTATTTTGTAAATGGAAAAGAAGGAAACTGACAGCATTGTTTTTCACAGGTGTCCCCTAAAAATTTAGAACACTCTAAGAACAAAACTCTGAGAACAAAAATGTATCTAATGATCCTTAGACAGATATCATTAACAATCCTTGAGGTCATGATATCTTCTACTCCAAAAGTGATTCCACACTCTTTGCAACATAGATAATAGCATAAACTCCCAAAATTTATCAGCATATACGACCTATATTTTTCATCTAGTTAATATTGAACTAGCAAAGAAAAGCAAGCCATTCCAAATATAAGACAATCTGGTGTTAATACAATATATTAGAAGAAATAGTGTAAATGTTCACACAGATTCCCTCTTGCAAATAAAGTACCCATAATACCCATTGCATCTTGTACCTGTATAAGAGACATCTTCCTCAGCAGATGCATTGGTTTTTATTTCCTTATTTGTGTGCTACAGTGGTAAATATAGCCTCACTGCATTTTTTTTATTGTTATATAAACCTTTCATGGATAAATAAGCAGTGTACACTGTAAATTGCATTAATTTAATTAACTTTAAAATTAAACTTTTATCTCAGCCCCCATTCCTCTTTACAAACATAGTGATATTAAAAAGTGAACTTCCATAGGGAGACACCTGGTACTCCAATTACTTCAAAAGTAAAGTGATGCATATTCTTCCATAACAAAGATACTTATAGGCCATGTGTAAAATATAACTCTCTACAATTTAAACGGAACTAGGGCAGGGAAAAATATCCTGGGGAAGCTTCTTCCAGATATGAGGACAAGAGATATAATCCCAAGTTAGTAGCTAGGACCCACTTACCTGTTTTTTTGGTCTACATTTTACATCTTAATAATGCCTTCATCTCTTCCCTTTCCCTCTCTCTCTCTCTCTTTCACACACACACACACACACACACACACACACACACACATACACATATTGGTAATGAGATGAATTCCTTTAGATTAAAAATACAAAGACAGTCAATTTTTCTAGACAAAGGTTCATAATCCTGTGATATGTTTTGCAATATTAAGTGATTCCTGGTGGAAAATATGAACCATGCAGTCATTCGATTTGGCCAGCTCTTAATCATGCAACAATCTTTTGCCTCAAAAACACATAAACAAAGCTAACTGGATCAAGTCTTTAACCCTTAACAATCGAATTCTAAAACACTATTTGAACCGTTTTTGAAGAACAGCTAAATAACTGTCAAAAACCTTTTTCAAAAGACAGCTAGTAATATTGGATGACTTTGTAGTGTCTGAACAGGTGGTTTTCTCAGTAGTTTTTGTGGTTAACACATAAACAAAGAGGAGACATTTAAGGTGATGGAGTATTATTTTTAAAAAGTGATTTTGAACCCTGGCTATGTGTTGGAATTCCTTACACATTTTAAAAATACATACATATGCTTGGTGTCCAACATAGAAGATTATGATTTAATCATTGATTAAACAAATATTCATTGAGTACCTTATGTGTGCCTGGCACTGTCCCAAGTGCTAAATTTAGTATTTTTGGAATAAGATCTGAAATTCTGGATGATTGAAAAAATTCCAGAAGTGAGAGAATTCGTGTGAACTTACACAAGCTTATTCTCTTAATAAGGATCAATTTAACACTTTTTAAGTTTTATCATTTTTTCTTTCTTCAAGCAACTAATTTTAGTTGTCTCTCATTTATATTCTTAGAATTAAAAATAGGCCCGGCCAGGTGGCTCACGCCTGTAATCCCAGCACTTTGGGAGGCCGAGGCAGTCAAATCACTTGAGGTCAGGAGTTAAGACACCAGCCTGGCCAATATGATAAAACCCTGTCTCTACTAAAAATACAAAAATTAGCCAGGCATGATGGCAGGTGCCTGTAATCCCAGTTACTCAAGGGAGGCTGAGGTGGAAGAATGGCTTGAGCCCAGGAGATGGAGGTTGCAGTGAGCCAAGATCGCACCACTGCACTCCAAACTGGGTGACAGAGTGAGACTCTGTCTCACAAACAAACAGACAGACAAAAAAAGAATTTAAAATAAATCTTTGATGCGTTTCAATTCAGCTTTCCTCCCAATGTCAGAATCTTCACCATTACATTATCCACATTCTTCGAGCACCCAGATAGCAACAGGTAGCTCATTACTCTGAGGGCAGTCTTCTGTTCCATTGTGACATAACTCTAGATGATAAAAATGTTAATCTTCATCAAGAAATGACTTTTACTTCCTAAAATACCAAGTAAGTTTATTCCCCTCCTATAAGACAACTAGCATATATTTTCACATTTCTGCTGTCTGTGTTTAAGTTCAATCAACCCCTTATCACTAGCTTTATTCTTATTTAAACCATTCATGAGAGCATTGTAAGTGTTAAACAATGATGAGATATTTTCAGGCTTATAAAATAATGAAATATAAAATTAATTATCTACATAGATAAATAGAAATTGATGAAAATTTCTATGTATATTATTTTCAGTAACTGTTAATGTCTTCCTATAACAGCAATAAATTTAAATTAAATATTTTTAAATTTATTTCAGATATGAAGATATTATATAAAACTCTACAAAGTAATATGAATTTAAAAAAACTAGCAGCAAACCATATTAACCATATTGTGTGTTTTTAGAGTAAAGCTATAACAAAAGTACAGGGGATTAAGTTGTTTTATTTTAATAGCTGCTTTTACTCTGGGGTGGTTTTAGCAATGGCGCCTTTGGGCAACCCCGCTCACATACACAGTATCCAGCCTGGGTGGTTAATACTAGGGAGCTGTGACTTAAATGGCAGGAAAGGATTCAGATGTAAAATTGTACTTGAATATGCTTGAATAATTTTGCACTTCTTCACTTTTTTCTCTATGAATTATTCAATGGTCATTACTTAAATTTGTATTTTAATGTATGATAAATGATAATATGGGGGGGGAAATAGAGTGAAGTACCCTGACATTCTACAGATATAATATGATATGCTATGAAAAACAAAACAAAAAGAAAATGTGCCATATATTTTCCATGTACCATCTTTATATGATATACAGTGACTTCATTATTAGTGAGTCAAGTTGTTTAAAGGACTACCAAAAGAAGTATTGCTATTTTATGGTTTTTATGGTGTAAATTATTTTTCTGTCTTCTTGAGTCTTATGTCTAAGTCTGTCTTCCTTGTCCAGATGCTGTCATATTTTTCCAGGAAATTATACTGAAAACATATTTAAAAATTTATGCACGATTTCATCAACTTGTTTTTCATTATATTATATTTAGTTCAATTTTGCAACTAACAGACTCTCTATCAGAGTCATTAACCTGTGAACAGTATAAAGTATTTAACATGTAACTATAGATAATTTGATCCGAAACAATAAAAATGAACACTTTTCAAGAATATGGATACCTCTTTTGTCTAATTTTTTTAAA